TGACTCTCCTCGTGTAAATGGGACCGCGAATATGCAATTATTGAATACTCAAACTGCATCAGAAGTGTGTGGAGTAGTCAGAACCGAAAGGACGGGAAAAATGGAGATAAAGGAAAGCATGAGCCTTGCCAGGAGGGAATCGAGGAGGTCCAGAAGGAGGGATATTAAGAGGCATTGGCAAAGCAGCTGTGGAGGAGCTCCGGGCTGCAGAGCAGGTAGAGGTGTCGGCAAGGGAGCCAGGAACCCGCACAGGGGCCCTGAGGCTCTAGTAGGCCGGGGAGTGGACCAGGAAAGGAGATGCAACGGGCCGGCTGGAAAACTGCACGGGGAATCCGAGGTCGACCTAATGAACAGCACAGACCTTCCAGAAGGAAAGAGAAGGTGACTATGCGAGCTTAGAACAGGACTAGGAGGTTGGGGAAAGAGTACGAAAAAGCTGAAAGGGCGGACAGGGTGCTGACGAGATGGGAAAGGGCGCACAGGGAGGTGGGGAGCAGTGCGAGGCCGGGGGACAGTGGGCAGGTGCGAGGAGCCGAGCCCGCGGGCTGGGGCGGAGCGATTCGCGCGGGCGGGAGCGCCGCTGACTCAGGGACCTCGCGCCAGCGGAGTCCGGGCGGCGCAGAGAGGCGGAGCCTCGATTGCGCGGGCGGGCCGAGGGGCGGGACCAGCGCCTGACGCGCCCGGAGGCCGAGGCGGCCGCGGGCCGGGAGGGGCGGCGGCATCCGCGGCGGCCGCGGGGGAGGGGCACGGCGTCAGCGCGTCGCCGGCTGGGCCGCGCCGGTGGCCAGGAGGGAGAGACAAGGAGGAGGAGGAGGAGGAGGTGAGTAGGCTCCGGGCTGGGGAGCCGCGCGGGCCAGCGGGGAGGCGGGGAGCGCGGCCCCTCCCCTCCCCTCCCCGGCGCCCGCCTCGCGGGGCCGCGCTGCGCGGAGATCCCAGAGGGGCAGCAGCGGCGGCTGCGGCGCGGGGAGCCGGGGGCGGGGGGTGTGGGGGAGGCGGAGCTGAGAGCCGCGCGCTTCCCGGGCGCACGCGCTGCGCTCCCTGCGCCGCCGTCCGCACCGCGCTCGGAATGGGGCGTCACGCCGTGGCATTTTGTGCCTTCTGCAAACTGGTCGTGTTCGAATTGCGTTTTTTTGGTGCCTACATGTCGTGCGTGCTGGTTTTCTGCGGCCCGGCGCTCCGCTTCTTCCTCGCGCAGGCTGAGAGGACGGGTGGGGGCACGTCGCCCTCGCGCGGGAGAAGGGAGGCCGGGCGTCCGGGTTGGCCTGAGTTGGCTGGGGTGCTTCGCCGACCACCAGGCTGCCCGGCGCTTGGCCCCTTGCAGTGCGAGCCCCAGGCCTTCCTGACGGAAAGCTTCGCTTCTGGCTCCTAGTCGCCCTCAGTTACCAGACCTCCCCAGCGCCCCACTCCTCTCTGCCAGCCGAGTGTGAAGACCCTCACTGTGCCCCCCACCCCGGAATCCCTCGTCTGAGGATTAAGCACATAACTTCCCATTTTCATCGGGATCCAGACAATCCCATTCTGTCCAGGTGGAAAGATTCTCTGAATTTAAGTCTTGGGAATGCAGCAGCGAAATTTAACCTTTAGTCCCGAAGTAGTTTTTTTGCCTTCTCTCGCACATACAACTTTTAGAGTCTTCTGACAACTGTGCTGCTTTAGGTTATCTTGAGATTCTTAAGTTAATGCCTTGAGGCCGTGTGATGGGAGTTTCAAAGAGAAGGCTTTTACAGCTTTTCTTCCACCTGTATCGCAGTTTGAAATGGAAAACGTGAGTTGATGATGATTTTCCATACGAGATGGATTTCAGTTTGCAGCCCCGGCTGCCGTGGCTCACTTGGTTATTTGGTGCCTACCCCTGAAGTTGATTTTAAAGCTTAAAATAGTGGTTAGGTAAAGGAGCTGCTGAAAAAGAAGTTCAGTACAATTCAATAGAGCCATTCTATTGGCTTCTATTAACGTGTTTAACCTTAAGCTTTAACCATGACAGGAGTTTCATGTAGGAACCCACATACCAAGTGAAATATTGAATTTTAATTAGTGCGTTCCAGGTCTGACTTGGATTAGATTCTTCTCGGCTCCCACTCCCTTTTGGTATACATTTTCCTTAGGGTCCTGTACTGTATTTAATGAAACAGTTTTAGTATTGAGGATTAGAGGAGTACCTCTTGAATCACGAAACTTTCTTTGACATGCTTGAAAACAATGAATAGGTAAAATCTGAAGCATGATACTTGCAATAAGGTAGGAAATAGTAAATTTTTTAACATCACCAGTTTGCAAAGGTTAAGATGGCTTCTTTAGTCTTGATTTGAAAATTGTGTTGGCATTTTAATCTTATGCATCACAGAAATACAGAATTTTCGATGTTTAAGGAACATTAACAGTATAATCCAATCCCATTATTTTATAGAGAAATTAAGAATCGAAGACAGTTTCTTGATGAGATTTAGCAGGAGCTGAATAGAACTAGTAGTCTTCATTAACTAAACACTTAACTAGGTAATTCAGACCTCTTGTACTAAAGTTTGTTTGATTATGGTACTAAAGTTTGTTTGATTATGGTATCTTAAAAAGCCAAGTAATTAAATGAAATTTTTTTCCTTAATTTATGATTTGGACCCATTAGATTAAAATGCCATGAATTGTACATAGTTAGGAAGTATTTACATTCTGTGAGTTTAAACATTACTTTCCAGTGTTTTTGAATTAGCAATTATCTTGCGCTTCAAGAATCGATTCATATTTTTGATTCGGATAGCCTACGTCACTTCCAGCAGATTGGTATTTTAAGAGTCTTAGAGTTATGGTGTATATAAACCGTGGTTTAGTCATGTGTCATTTAATGACAGGTATGTTCTGAGAAATGTGTACTTGTGGGAGCATCATAGAATGTACTCACACAAACCTACATGGTATAGCCTACTTCACACCTAGGCTATATGGTATATAGCTTATTAGTCCTGGGCTACATCCCTGTTCAGCATGTTACCGTACTGAATACTGTGCCTAAACACACCTAAACTTAGAAAGGGTACAGTAAAAATACGGTATTATAATCTTATGGGACCACAGTTGTATATTCGATGTTTTGTTGACTGAAATGTCATGTGATGCATGACTATCACTTAGGAAGGGAAATCCTATCACATGTAATAATCTAATTCCAGCACGCCCAATCTCGCATTTCAAAGTGGACCTCAAGTGCATGAGTCCTGAAGTTCTTGCTGTGGTGCGATGAATTTTTTACATCCCAGAGTACAGTGTTTAGTGTAGACATTTAGTAAATACTTGTTGGCCTGTGCGCACTTTCCTGGTAGGCGCTTCGTGAAAGTTCGGCTATGTCCTACTCATCTGTGTATACCTGTTATCATGTGTAGTGGGTACTCTTTAAATGCTTATGATCTTGTTGGGCTTAATCTAATTTTTGAAGGTAGCAGAGTGCCTGGAAGTCCTGAATCATGATATAGTAAACTTGAACTAACTCAGTTCCTTTTTTGTGTTGAACCAGGTACGCTGTTAGGTTGAATTCCAATATTGAAAGAGGTAGCAGGTGTCAGATACTTTAGAAAAATTGGGAGAAGAAACTTCACACTGCTAATTTTGTTCTGTAACTTATGTTAGTCACTCTGATATTGGGAAAGAACATTATTTTAGTAATAGAACACCTTAGGTGAGCTAAAATAATACAATGTTTCCATGAGAGCAAAGTGTGACAACCTGAATTGAGTGACCCTCTGACTGTTACCATAGGCCACGTTTTACAATTTTGGTTTTATTTTATAAGGATATGTTTTTCAGCATATAGACCTTTATAAGGAACGTAACTTTACTTCAGAGTTTGGACTACCTTGGCAAATTGTCCCAAATGATATTTTAAATAGTTTTAGGTTGTATTTGATATGTTATGCTTCTTGTTGGTATTACATGAAGAACACTGTGTATTCTTTTACTTATATTCTTACCTCTTCTTTTTTTTTTAATATCAGAATAATAGCATGTTTTTTATTTTTATTTTTTTTTGAGGCAGAGTCACACTCTGTCACCCGGGCTGGATTGCAATGGTGTGATAGCAGCTCACTGCAGCCTCCGCCTCTCTGGTTCAAGTGGTTTCCTGCCTCAGCCTCCTGAGTAGCTGGGATTACAGGAATGCGCCACCATGCCTAGGTAATATTTTTTGTGTTTTTAGTACTGATGGGGTTTCACCATGTTGGCCAAGCTGGTCTCGATCGCCCGCCTTGGCTTCCCAAAGTGTTGGGATTATAAACGTGAGCCTCTGTGCCCTGCCTGGTTATTTTTTAAAAAAAAACTGAGGAAAATTTTCAAGTATTTCTCTTGGAAGTACAAACCAACACTCCATTCTTTGAATCTCCGGAGTAAAATTTGGGCTGAGCAGATGCAGAGCCAATTCCATAGGCTGATTCCTAGTTGAACATGTAGAGTCATAGAGGTAATAGCTTTCATAGGGACGTCTTTGAACTACTTTCTTTTTTTTTCTTTCTACTAATATTACTGAAAGCAGTTGTACGGTAGAGTAGGATGGTGTTTAATTTATAGGAAGCAAATCAGCTCACATCTGTAATTGCTGGTTCTGATGTCAGTCCTAGTCTGCCTGGCCTACTCACTGCCAGATCAGTTTCTTCTATTCAGACCGAAGATATTTTAAGACCTCTGTCACCTACAACGGGAAGGATCTGGAATTATTCTGGTGCCCTGAGCATCCATTGCTCACAAAGGTATGCTGTCTCACTATATCCTTTGGATGTACGACTCAGCCCCTTGCCCACATGTCTTTGGCAGGAAATACTGCCAGACTAGACTGATGTCTAGTACAGGAAGTCCATTACAGAGAATGGTTGATATAAAGCAGAAATTCAGAACCAGGAGAGTTTGGGGACATGGAGCAGGCCAAAGTTGGAGAACTGGAATTTGACCTGAAGGTGAGCTCCTTGTCCTCTTCCTGCCCAAAGTCGATGCTGTTGGTGACACTGTCTTATTTTATAGGTGACACTGATGATAAAAATCCATCCAAGAATTTATATGTGACATCTGCAGCAGGTTCAAATCTCTCAGCTATGAGACAAACTGGATACTTCCTAAGGATTGCCATCTATTATGCACAGAGAGCCAAAATCCGTTACTGAAATTGTCTGGGTGAGCCGCCTGCTGGGTCCAGTGATGCACTGGTAGACAAAGGAGTTGAAAAAGAAGTGTGGCATATTCTTTGGATGACTGGCAGAGTGTGACACCAGTATGGCACCAAGCCCTACTATGATTCCAAGGACTTCAGGACTAAAAATATATATATATATAAATGAAAAAAAATTTTGGTGGTATTGGTTGGTGTGGTTGAAGTAAATTTGAGCTTTACTTGGGGAATGTGTATTATATTATCATTCCATAATGTAATTCCTTTGGTAATCAAGCTTTAAAGATCTTATATCTATGAAACTCATATAGTTATCACCTTTTAGTATTGGGTTATCTCACTGTAAGGGAAATACAGTAAAGAAAAACATCTGTTGACTAAAAGGGTTAATTTCAGGACTATGATTTTCATGTGGAAGTGTTTGCCTGGAGGATTCTTGAAATTTTGCCTTCATCTAGAGTATTTAAAATGTTTCTATTTGCAAAAAGCTATTATACTCAGAATTTTCTAGGAAAACATCCTTTTCAGTGGACTCTTCAATAGTAAAGAGTCACACTGTATGGTGTTAGTGTCCATAGAACAGTTGAATTCATAAATTAATATTTTTAGACCTATCAACTAAATTAAATTCACTTAAAATGATTTGGCAAGCAGGTATGAACTGAAAATAAACCTATGTATTTTTGTTTTTTAGAAGTATTGAATCAGAAGAAATTGGAACATCAAAGTATTCTCTGAACCAAATTGATGTTTTATTTGGTTGAGAGTCCTTACTTTTGGTATACTATTTATACCAGTAATAGAGTATTTGAAAGCAGTGCTGGGAAATGAGGTGCATGGATTCTCTCAATGTTGAATCCCATTTTTTTCCCTCAGTGAATCTTCAACATTTTTAAATCTTAGCATTCAACAAAAACTCTACAGCCTAGATATAAACCATAGATTACTTTTTATATAGCATATACAGTTCATCAACAAACAGTAAAGTTTCCTTCATGACTTACCTTGAAATCTTTATTCAAAGGATATACTATTCAATTTTTCAGTGTGCCACTGCCACCACTGCATGTTTTTGGTCAGAGTGCAGTGCAACTAACATCGCCATCCTGCTAGGAAAAAGATCTGCAGGTTGCTGGATAGTGGAAGTTGCACACATCTAATTTACAAGTCAGATTAGAGATCAGAATCTTACAATAGCTTTATGTGGAATTGATTTCATTTCATGGTTTTTAAGCTGTTTTTTCATTGAAGCAATGCCTGTAACTGAAAGACAGGTGTGTTGTAGCATTTGAATACCTTAAACTCTTTTGAATCTGGAATGAAAGGGATGTTCTGGATTCTAAAACTCAGAGATTTTGAATTAAATGCCATCATTCATTTATTGTGCCATAATTGAACTACCTTGAGAACTGAATTTGGAATTACTGTGATTAATATTTGGAAAGCTTTGCCATTTTCAAATACAAGTCACTTTAGGAAGGACCACAATTTGTGTGTGTGTGTGTGTGTGTGTGTGTGTGTGTGTGTGTTTATTTAAATAGAGCAGCAGGCACCTTTTTACCTTATAGATAAGGTAAATTTAATAAGAAATACGTGGTTTTTAACATTGATATCCCATTCTATTTAAGAAGTCCATTGTGGCCTTTCTGGAGGCCTTCAATAAGGGGAAAGGGACGATGAATAGAACACTGTAGATTGCAGTTTATGTTTTTCCTTTTAAGGCAAACCATTTTCAAAATATAATAATGCCAATGAATACATAAATATAGATTGATAGTTTGAAGTTATTTTAAGTTTACCTGTCTATATTAAAATTGAGAGCCATCTCATAAGAGTGAGTATAAAAAAGTTGTTCATTTTAGAGTGCATAGTGCCATTTAATTGAATTAGAGAACACAGTTGCAAAAAAAAAGCATCTTTTAGATGGTTCTTGAGCCATTAATTGATTTATTGAATATAATCAAGAAGAAAAATCCAGATGTTTAAAACTAGTTTTGTATCAGGTCAGAAGAGTATTTAGCTTTATTCTCCTCCACTCCCTTGTCTGATGAGTTCTCATAAATTGCTTTCTGAAATGACAAAACATTGGGATTTGGAAAGCCTTGAGAATTCATCAGTTTTATCTTTTTCTCCAGTGTTTTTTACAAAGGACCCATTTAGTCGTGATATTTATAGGATATGAGGAAGGCAGTGATCCTGGCATTCGTGGACTCCAGAAAACATTTTGGAGAAAAATTAATGTAAGGTAAGGGTGTAGTAGGTATACATTGCTGTATTCATTTTATTGTCCCTTCCTTCCTTCCTTCCTTCCTTCCTTCCTTCCTTCCTTCCTTCCTTCCATCCTTCCTTCCTTCCTTCCCCTTGAAGATCTTGTTGCATACCAATTTATTCATTTTAGTATAGCAGTGACTATTTAAATGGGTCCCTTTCTAACCACCTTTCCCTCCAACCTCAAAATCCCTGGTTAAAATGCTTTTCTTTAAAGAGAGTCAGAGGTAATTTTTTGAATGGAGAAAGTGAGGCTATTCCAGACATTGGGAAATGAGTGGAGTATAAAAGGGAGAATGAGATCTAAATGTGTTGTGATAGATAGTAAGATCATAGATGAACACTCTATTTTTGGATTGAAAAGGGTGCTAGAGTAAGTATATCAATGGAATACAGTGGCTTGTTATCATTATGAACTGTTTAGTAAGTCTCCAGTATGCCAGACATTGAGTAAGACATTTTGCATAAATTCTGTCTTTCCAAAATCTTGAAACAGGTGCAACTATCCCAATTTCCTTATGAGGAAACAAGTTAAATGGTGTATACAAAGTCTTAGAGTAAGAATTGAAATAGAGAATCATACAGCTAGTGGCTCATTTTGTGCAGAGACCTTTTCTTTCTGGTGATTGTCTGATAAGTTATTAGTGAATAGAAAAGAAATCTGAAAGGCCAGCATACATGTAGGGAGATTTTAAGATTAACAGCTTTTAACACGAATGACTTCATGTTAGTGTTGTAGAATGACATTGGAGCCTTCTTGAGAAGCAGTGACATATTTGCGAATATTGTATCTGGACACTAGAACTCAACCATCTAATGGGTTGCCTTTATTATTAGTAAAGTATTGTATAGCTGCACTTTCAGGTGTAAGTGATGCCATGGTACAAAACTCATATACGGAGGGCAGGTGATCATGAGCTACCAAAGAAACTGCTATATATCATAAGCTGAATTGGATCACCTCCAAATAGAATCTGTAGAAAAGTACTTGAAAGAGGACTGGTTCAAGCAGTCATCTGATACAAAGCTGACTACCAAACATTTTGGGATGCAGGGATGATAACTGGATAATGGTATCATGAAGCTCATTAAAATAAGAACTGTAAATGTTTACAGGCTTTACAAGCAGATATATGCAGCTCTGTAACAAAATATCATCTTCTTGGAAAGGACCCATTTGGTTAGGAACAAGGCCTTAGCAGCAGCGTTTTTTTTTTTTGAGATAGGGTTTCACTCTGCCCAGGCTGGAGTGCAGTGATGTGAACATGGCTTACTGCAGCCTCAACCTCTGAGCTCAAGCAGTCCTCTCGTCCCAGCCTCATGAGAAGCTGGGACCACAGGCATGTGATAATACCCAGCTAATTTTTTTAGTTTCTGTAGAGATTAGGTCTCGCCATGTTGCCTAGGCTAGCATTTTTAAATACAAAAGGCAACTGTGCAGTAGGGTGTTGGAGTCAGATGATCTGGTTATGTTTTTTGAGATATAGAGCAAAATGATGTGGGATATTTGGCTTTGCTATTTGTCCCCCAGGGGGAGTGAAGTAAAGCACAGCCAAGGTGATAGTGTCATGGCAGAGCTTAAATGTGAGTACTGTGGCACCTTGGTGTGGGATGTGGTAATGAAGACAGGACAGGTAAAAATGAATGAAATCATGAACTCAAAATGTTAGAGTGAAAAATACTTTTCTAATTGTTTGAAAATACAGAAAAGTAAAAAGGCAAACAGATCATAGGCAAACAAATAAGACAGTTGGACAGAGGTGAGAAGTAGGAGGGCTATTCAAGAGTACAATAGTCCTAGAAAGTTTTTCTCAAAGAGGGAGACGACTTGGAAAGAGAGAGCAGAAAAGTGATTTAGAAATAGATGTTACTGAAATATGTGAGTGAGCTGCTCAAAGACTGCCAGGAGACAGAGAAAATACTGGATAAGAAGGAACAAGTGACCTTTAATATGAAGTTGTATTTCTATCTTATGGTGGTCAAAGGTGACCAGCTAGTTCAGGTAATGGCTTCCCAAGAAAAGACATGCTGATTGTTCCCATTTGTTCTGGGAACATTTATGGATATTTCTATAGGCTGGACTTATCCTTGTATCTTATGATACTGGGTGACTTGGATTTCTGATTTAGAATCTGACTTAGGCTATAAGTTTGTTATGATTATTATCCATATTATTTTCAGCTTTTGGGCAAGAGATTACACTTTAACTGGCTATCCTTGCCATCCTCGAGAAGTAAGGTATCAGATGTGACTTTAAAAATTAACTTTATGGGCCGGATGCGATGGCTCATGCCTGTAATCTCAGCCCTTTGGGAGGCTGAAGCGGGTGGATTACCTGAGGTCGGAGTTTGAGACCAGCCTGGCCAAAATGGTGAAACTCCATCTCTATTAAAAATACCAAAATTAGCCGGGGATGGTGGTGCGTGCCTGTAATTCCAGCTACTTGGGAAGCTGAGGCACAAGGATCGCTTGAACCCTGGAGGTGGAGGTTGCAGTGAGCCGAGATCACTCCACTGCACTCCAGCCTAGGCGACAGAGCAAGACCCTGTCTCAAAATAAATAAATACATAAAAATTAAAATTAACTTTATGGAGTATAATTTATGTCCAATAAAGTGAACCAATTTTTAAGTGAATTTTGACATGTGTGTACACCCATGTTAACTATCCCACTTTCAAAAAATAGAACAGTTTATCATCCCTAAAAGTTCCGTTACGCACTGTTTCTATTTATTTATTTATTTGAGACGGAGTCTTACTCTGTCACCCAGGCTGGAGTGCGGTGGCACTATCTCCACTCACTGCAAGCTTTGCCTCCCGGGTTCACGCCATTCTCCTGCCTCAGCCTCCTGAGTAGCTGGGATTACAGGTGCCCACCACCATGCCCGGCTAATTTTTTGTATTTTTTAGTAGAGACGGAGTTTCACTGTGTTAGCCAGGATGGTCTCGATCTCCTGACCTCATGATCCGCCAGCCTTGGCCTCCCAAAGTGCTAGGATTACAGGCTTCAGCCACTGCGTCTGGCCCCCTTAATGCACTGTTTCTATCAGGCCTTCCCTTTCCTCATCTCCCCACAGACAGCTAGTGTTCTGATTTCTATTTCCATAGATTAGGTTAGCCTGTTCTTGAGCTTCATATATATGAGATGATAGAGTATATACCCTTTTGTATCTGACTTCTTTTCCTCAACATAATGTTTTTGAGATTAATCCATGTTGTTGCATGTATTAGTGGTTCATTCTGTTTTGTTGCTGAGCAGTGTTTTATTTTATGTAATTTGTTTACCATTCTTCAGTTAATGAGCATTTGACTGTTTTTCTATTTATTGGCTCTTGCAAATCATATCACTATAAACAGAATTTTTGTATAAGTCATTTTATGAACATGTATTCCATTTTCTCTGTGTTAAATACCTGAGTGAAATTATTCTTTGATAGGATTGCTATGTTTTAATTTTATAATTATATATATAACTTTATATGTATAACTTTTCCTAAATGGTTATACCCATTTCTACCATGCATTGTTAGTTCAAGTTTGTAGATGTCTGTATTTTGTACCAAGAATATTGGTTTGTACTAAATGATTTTTACAAAGCCAGAGAGCCTGTAGGAGTATTCTTCATGTAATAGCTGAAATCTAGTATATTTTAAAGATATATCTATTTAAAAAAAAAAAACTCTAATGATAATAAGATTGATTAAGTATATATGAAATTATTGATAAGTAGATATGCAGTTATTGACCTGGTTGGTTGCACAGAATTTTTCATTTTCATTTTGCAGGTAGCATGTTTTAATCTAAATTCTAATGTGGACATTTTCCATTGTAAACAGTTGGCTCTTCATGAAATGTATATATAATTAAATATGAATAATACTAATCTTTAAGGTAAAATTTGTATGACCAGATGAAGAATCTCCTTTTTTCTTTTTCCTTGATATGTTTAGTCAGTAGCTTTCCCCCTCATTTTTTTGTAAATCTGTATTTCACATTGAGTTGCTTAAAATGAGAGGTCTCATAATAGGTAAGTGGTAAATGTAGGGGAATTATACACTTTTGATAATAGAATGATGACTAGGAATTGTTTGTTTCAGTATTTTTGCTAAAGCTCCAAAGCTGAAACCAAAGGGTAATAAGTAACCCTGCTTTCTAAAGAGGGATGTGGGGCTTAGTAAAAGAGAATAGACTTGGTTCACCCTCAACACCTGTTTCCCGCATATAGGAGAAATTAGAAGAGAGATTAAAAGTGTCATTCCGATGGAGCTGTTAATCTAGTGGGGAGTTAGTTTTGTGACATTTCCCTGTTTCTCCCCAAATGGACCTTTTTTTTCCAGCCCAGGATTTGGATTTGTCTGCCAGAAGTGTAAATTGATATGTAGTTTGTCTGGATGTTTAATGAGCTGCAGAATCTTGTTTCCTTGTGCTGCAGTGGCACCTTCCAGAGAGTTTTTGAGAAAACGTGATCATAGTCCCATTTTCACACTGCTATAAAGAAATACCTGAGACTGGGTAATTTATAAAGAAAAGAGGTTTAATTGACTCACAGTTCTGCATGGCTGGGGAGGCCTCAGGAAACTTACAGTTATGGTGGAAGGGGAAGTAGGCACATCTTACATGGTGGCTGGCGAGAGAGAAGGGTGAGTGAAGGAGGAACTTGCCAAACACTTGTAAACCATCAGATCTCAGGAGAACTCACTCACTATCATGAGAATAGCATGGGGGAAGCCACCCCAGTGATCCAGTTACCTCCCACTGGGTTCCTCCCTTGACACCTGGGGATTACAATTACAATGAGATTTGGGTGGGGACACAAAGCCTAACCATATCACGTAACATTTCTGAGAGTTGGGAGCACACTTGAACATAGACTTGTTCCTGGAGGGGAGGAGAATGACTGGCGTCAGTCGAGATGGCATGTTGAGTGAGAGAGCAGTAGGTAGAGGAGTCTGCATGTGTCCATCTTGTATGGTTAAGAAGGCATGACTTTTTTTGTCGTGCAAGTGGTCATGGTGGGAGGTAACCAGACTTGAGTTATCTGGATGGATCCTGCCAAGGAGGGCTGCTTGCCATGTGAAGGGACTGTGGGCGGGATAATGGGAGGTTAGCCTAAGAGTGTATTTCCCAGCTGGGTGTAGTGGCTCATGCCTGCATGCCTGTAATTCCAGCACTTTGGGAGGCTGAGGCAGGAGGATCACTTGAGCCCAGGAGTCTATGGCCAGCCTGGGCAACATAGTGAGACTCTTGTCTTTATTCAAAAAAAAAAAAAAAAAAAGAATGTAACTCCCACAATAGGGGACTATGAAAGATGGAAGGGTCACCTTTTTGCTTGCTGTAACTGATGACCCCTCTGCTGTGAAGTCACTTGAGAGTGACTGAGAAATAATGGAATTTATCTGGGGTTTTGAGAGATGGGGAAGTGAGATCCAGAGAAATATGTTTGAAAGCATATATTCCATTGAGTTCAGTTCACTTGACCAGTTTTTTAGTTCAATAGGATTTTTGTTCAGTTGAATAAACCTTTAGTAAGTGCTTAAACAGAATATGTAAGGTACTGTTCTAGGCATTTCATGAAAGGCAAAGATGGCTGTGGTGTTTTCTGTCCTCAGGGAGCTTCTGCTTTAGTGTAAATAGCTGAAGTTAATTCATGGCAGAATGACATAGGTACTTTAAATGTGTAAGTGGCAGTACTATGGGAATTTGGAAAGAACAGTGAATACCACTGGGGTTCAGAGGAGTCTGTGGAGGAGGCCAACTTTGGGCTGGATCTTGAAAGAACAAAAGGATATCAAGTAGGAAGAGAGGCATTCTGGCATGAGGGAATAAACAAAGCCATGGAAATGGGTGACTGAGAAGTAATTCTCATTCACACTGGAAAATGATAATTTTACTTTTTAAATAATGCTTTCAACCATCAATTAAGCTTGCTTGCCCATGTTATAATTCCAGTTGAATCTTGGTATTTTTATGTCATCTTTGCAGTTCTCTAGTGATGCGCAATGTGTCTTCCTTTATGAGCTATAGCGTGCATTATCAAGTTGGAAACGTTACTCACTTTAGTACCTGGATGGTTATAAGCATCAAAACCAAACTTCTAAGTCTAATCACAAAGCCTATTACTTTCCCTGATTTAAAACAGTAAAATGTAGAGAAGATGATGATTTTTACATATCCTAAGAAGCACTTGGCAGAGCAATTAGTTTCATAACAAGTGATTGTTTTTTAAAGCTCTCTCTAGAATAAGAATGAGTATCTTGATGCTAGTGTCACTTTTAAATAGCTATGGCTCCAGGAATGTGTCTGTTCATGTTATTATCTTAAATACACACCTTATCTATCCATATTGCTATACTTCAGATGTGAAAGTGAAAATAAAGGTGTGAAGTGCCTAGCAGACTTGTATGGATTTATGTAAATCAGAAAACACACAAACAATCCATTAGTCTCAGTGCTGAAGCCCTGATATATTAAAATCAAATATGGATTATTTCCTAAAAATTTCACGTACACACATACCATCATATCCAGTGATTTACTTGCCAAAAAAAAAATCTTTATTTCTTTGAACTCTAGACACATATCCAGCTGTCTTATGACATCTCCATATGGATATTTAAAGGAATATAAATCTTCAAATACTTAAAACTGAGCTGATCTTTTTACCCAAACTTGTTTCATCTTTAATCTTCGCCATCTAAGTCCATTGGTGTTACTCAAACCAAAAACGTTGGAGTCATCCCTGACTCTTCTTTTTCTTTCACATTCACAGTTTGTCTCAGTAGTTCATGTTAACTCTACCATGAAAATATATTTAGAATTTGAATCTTATCACCTTTCACTCCCTCTACTACTACCTGGCCAAAGCCACTGTCATTTCTTACTTGGATTATTTTAGTAGCCTCTTGACTGGTCTCTCAGCTTTTTCTCACAACCTGAAACCCAGCACATCAGTCTGGTCTCAATGCAGTATCCAGAATATTTAGGTTAAAACAAGTTAAATCCTGTCGTTCTTCAAAGCTTCATTTGTTTTCTTTCTCACTTAATGTAAAAGGTAAAGTCTTTGTAGTAGCTTATAAGGCTGTATATGATATTGCCCCCTTTGCAACCTCTTTTTTGGACTCTCTACCTAACCTTCATTCATACCTCAGTTTTTGACTCCATTTACTACCCCCCATTCCTGTTTGACACCATATTGTTTCTGGAATAGCTGGCCTTGGGGCTTTTGCGCTTGCTGTTCCCTCTGCCTGTAATGTTCATCCCCCAGGTGACTGCTTAACTTATTCCCTAATCTTTCTTGGGTCTTGAGATGTTGCATCTCTAGTGAGACCTTCTTTGGCCATCTTATTTAAAATGTCCCTCTCCCTGCAACTACTTTATGTTTCTCATTTGCTCTTTGCCAGATGAACTTACGTATATTTTGCTTTACTTTTTATGACCTTTTTCTTTCAGAATGAAAGCTTGATGAGTGCAAAGTATTTTATGTTTTGTTTACTCCTGTGCCATCAGACTTGGAGTCGTTTCTGGCACACAGTTGGCACTTAATGCATAATTGATTGAATGATAAAAGACAATGAAAGATTTATTACCTAGGGGTTAAACCTGTAGTTAGGTTGATTTGTCTTTTATTGTATCTTTGGGGAATGATGCTATTTCCAAATGGCTGAATGTTACTTCTTTTTAATTAAATCATATTTATTGGTATAATTTGCATATAGTAAAATGTGCTTATTTTAAATGTACAAGTTAATGTTTTGACAGATTTACACATTGATGTAACTACTACTACAATCAAGGTACAGAACATCTCCATCACTTCAAAAGTTTCCTTGTGTCTGTTTGTAGTCACTCCTCCCTCATTCTCATCTCCAGGCAACTAATGATCTGATTTTTGTCACTGTGAATTCGTTTTGCCTGCTCCAGAGTTTCAAATAAATAGAATTATACATTATATACTCTTTAGAGCATGATGTTTTTGAGGCTTATTATGTTATTGTATGTGTCATTAGTTTGTTCCTTTCAGTAAAGAATAGTGTTCTATTGTATAAATGTGCTCACAATTTGCTTATCCATGTATCTGTTCATGAACATTTGGGGCGTTTACAGGTTTTTTTGCCTATAGTGAATGACACTACCATGAGCATTCAAGGTGCGAGCCTTTGTGGAAATAGGCTTTAATTTTTCTGGGTTGATTACTCAATAGTAAAATTACTGTTTTATATGGTAAGTTTATGCTTAACTTTGTAAGAAATTGCTTTGAAGAACTATTTTCTTCAGTGATTGTATCATACTCACTAGCAATATATGAAAAAATTCTAGTTGCTCCACATTCTGGCCAGCACTTGGTATAATTCTTTTAAATTCAGACACTCTATTGGGTGTATACTGGTATCTCTTTGTGGTTTTAATTTGCATTTTTCTGATTACCAGTGATGTTGATATTTTCATTTATTCATTGGCCATTTATATAACTTCTTTTGTGAAATAGCTGATGAAATCTTTTGTCCATTAAAAAACGTTGGATTGTTTCTTGTCATTCAGTTACAATAGTTCTTTATATCTTTGTATATCTAGATACAAGTTCTTGTTAGATGTTTTCTCTTGGTCTGTAGAGTAAGTGTAGTTTATCAACATTTTCTTTGGTGGTCTGTGCTTTCTTTCTTTCTTTTTTTTTGGTAATATCTAAGAAATTGTTGTTGTTGTTTTTTTGAAATGAAGTCTCGCTCTGTTGCCCAGTCAGGACTGGGATTACAGGCGTGAGCCACCGCGTCCGGCAAATGTCTAAGAAATCTTTGATTAATACCAGGTTGTAAAAGATTTTCTGTGTTTTCTCCCAAGAGTTTTACAGTTTTGGCTTTTACATTAGGTCTCTGATTTGTTTTGAGTTAATTTTTATATATAGTGTGCGGTAAGGATCAAGGTTTGTTCTCTTCTATATCCACCTGTTCTTTTCCTTTGAATTACCTTGAAATTTTGTTAAAAATCAACTAATCATGGCCAGGCATGGTGGCTCACGCCTGTAATCCCAGCACTTTGGGAGGCTGAGGTGGGTGGATCACAAGGTCAGGAGTTAAGACCAACCTGGCTAACATAGTGAAACCCCGTCTGTACTAAAAATACAAAAAATTAGCCTGCTGTGGTGGCGGGCACCTGTAATCCCAGCTACTCGGGAGGCTGAGGCAGGAGAATCGCTTGAACCTGGGAGGCAGAGGCTGTGGTGAGCTGAGATTGTGCCACTGCACTCCAGCCCAGGTGACAGTGCGAGACTCTGTCTCAAAAAAAAAAAAAAAAAAAAAACAACCAATCATATATGTGTGGGTTTTTTCCTGGGTGCTGTTATATTGATCTATATGTCTATCATGCCAACATAACACTGTTTGTTCAGTAGTAAGTCTTGAAATCACATGGTTTAAGTTCTTTTTGTTCTTTTTTGAAATTGTTTTCACTATTCTAAGTCTTTTCTATTTCCATATCAATTAGAGAATCGGCTTGTACATTTCTACAAAATACTTCTGGGAATTTTAATTTCCATTGTGTGAATTCAGTGGATTGGTTGGGGAGCATTAACATCTAAATGATTGAATTATTCTAAACCATGAATATAGTATACCTCAATTTAGTTATTCTTTCATTTCTCTGAGTAATGTTTTGTAGTTTTCAGTGTGCTAATCTCTTGTGTCTTTTATTAAATTTGTCCTAGGTGAATAGGACGTGAATTATATTTCTGAATGCCATTGAAAATGCTATTTAAAAAATTTACAGTTTGTCATTGTTTCTATACAGAACTAGAATTGATTTTTACATATTGAACCTTGATAATGTAATCATTAATGCTTTTGACTTTTTTTGTGTGAATTCCTCAGGATGCTCTCTATATATGATCTTGTTAATCACAAATAAAGACAGTTACTCCTATCCAATATTAGTGTCTGTTACTTCTCTTTTTCTACAGCACAGATGAGGACAGTGTTAAAGCACAGAGTAGGACACTGTTTACATTGCACAGACTAGTGCAGTGTTAAATAGAAGCGGTGAGAGTGAACATCCTTGCCTTGTTTCTAATCCCAGGGAGGAAGCATTCAGACTTTCACTGTTACGTGTGATATTAGCTCTAAGTTTTTTGCAGATGTACCATATCAGGTAGAGCAAGTTCCCTTTTATTTTAAGTATACTGAAAGCTTTTATTATATTGCATGTGAATGTTGAATGTTTTCATATTTTTTTTTGCCATCTATAGGGTGAATCATTTGTATTTTCTTTTTTTTTTTTTTAATTGTTTTTTTTTTTTTTTTTTTTTTTTAAGACGGAGTCTCGCTCTGTCACCAGGCTGGAGTGCAGTGGCACGATCTCGGCTCACTGCAATCTCTGCCTTCCGGGTTCAAGTGATTCCCCTGCCTCAGCCTCCCCAGTAGCTGGGACTACAGGCGTGCACCACCACGCCCAGCTAATTTTTGTGTTTTTAGTAGAGACGGGGGTTTCACCATGTTGGTCAGGCTGGTCTCGAACTCCTGACCTGGTGATCCACCCGCCTCAGCCTCCCAAAGTGCTGGGATTACAGGCCTGAGCCACCGCGCCCAGCCATTTGTATTTTCTTTTAACACTTGTTAATATGGTGAATTGAATTGATTAGATTTTGAATCTTAAACCTGTCTTTGCATTTTTATGATAAACTCCATTTTTTCATGGAGTTTTATGTTATCTATGGAGGATATATTCTTTTACTATGCAAAATTTGATTTGCTTAATTGCGTTGTTGATTTGTGGATGTGTGTTTATGAGACCTATTAGCTTTTTTTTTCTGGGGGGCTCTTATGGACTGTGTGTGTTCCCTCAAAATTTTTAGGTTGACGTGCTAACTCACAATGGTATTCAGAACTGAGGCCTTTGAGAAGTAATTAAGTTTAGGTGAGGTCATGAGGGTGGGGCCCTCTTAGAAGAAGAAGGAAAAACTAGAGTTCACTCTTTCTCTTTGATGGGAGTACAGTGAGAAGGCAGCCATCTACAAGTGAGGAAGAAGGCCCTCACCAGCTAACTGAATAGGCTGGCATTTCGATCATCCCAGCCTCCAGAACTGTGAGAAATAAATTCCTGTTATTTGAGCCACCCAGTCTATATCGTATTTTGTTATAGAAACCTGAGCTGACTAACCCGGGAGTAGGGTTGTAATGTCTTTGTCAGATTTTGGTATAAAGGTCATGATTGTTTCAGTAGATGCAGAAAAAGCATTTGACAAAATCTGACACTTTTTTTAGTGATAAAATACTCTAAGAATAAAAAGGAAATTTCCTCAACATGGGAAAGGGCATCTATGTAAAAACCACAGCCAACATCTTAATGGTGAAAGAGGAACAGAGCAAGAATGTTGCTTTCACTATTCAGTTTTGTATTGGACATTCTAGCCAAGACAATTTGTCGAGAAAAAGAAATAAAGGCATCCAGATGGGAAAGAAGTAAAACTATCTCTATTTGTAGATGACATGATCTTCTATATAGAAAATCCTAAGGAATCACCAAAATGTATTAGAATTCATAAATGAGATCAACAAGCTTGCAAGGTATAATAGCAATATACAGAAATCAATTGTATTTCTATACATTAGCAGTGAACAAAAATGAAATTAAGAATTCCATTTATAATTGCATCTAGAAATTAAGAAAATAAGCGGTAAAAAAATGGTACTCTGAAACCTACCAAAAATTATTGAAAGAAATTAAAGAATTAGACATCCCATGTTCATGGATCTAGATGACTTAATATTGTTAAGATGTCAGTATTATCCCAAATGATCTACAGATTCAAGGCAATCTCAGCTGCCATTTTTCTTCTTCAGAAAAGGCAAAGCTGATCCTAAAAGTTACATGGAAATTCAGGGTAGTCAGAATTTTTAAAACAGCTTTGAAAAAGAACAACAAAAGTGAAGGAGTCACAGTTCTTGATTTCAAAACTTAATACAAAGCTACAGTACCCAAAACAGGGCGATACTGGTATAATGATAGACATATAGGTCACTGGAATATAATTGAAAGCCCAGAATTAAACCCTGACTTTTATGTTCAATTGATTTTTAAAGGGTGTCATGACAATTTAATAAAGAAAGAATAGTCTTTTCAACAGATGGTGCTGGGATAACTGTGTATCCACTAGCAAAAGAATAAAGTTGGACCCCTTTCATGTACTATATATTAAAATATTAATGCCAAATGGATTATGGACCCAAATGAAAGAACTAAAACTATAAACTCTTAAAAGAAAACATAAGAGTAAGTCTACTTGTTCTTGGGTTAGTCAAAGCCTTTTTACAAGACACCAAAAGCACAAGTGACAGTAGAAAAAATAAATATGTTGGACTTCATCAAAATTAAAAACTTTATACTTTAAAAGACACTATCAAAAATAAAGTGAAAAAAACCAACACACAACATGCAAGAACATATTTGTCAGTTATATTTGTGATAAGGGACTTGTATCCACAATATATAAAGAACTGTTACAATTCAATAATCAAGACAATTCAAAAATATGAAAAGTATCTGAATAGAAATTTTCCAACAGACAGTAGGCATATGCATAGATGCTCTCAGTGTCATTTACTGTTGTGAAATGCAAGTCAAATCAGAATTTCTCATCTGCGTCTTTGTATTTTAAATTATAAATAAAGTTTATATTTACCTCTGGAAGTTCTACTTTTTAAAATAGCTTTTATTTATTATTATGTTACATTTAGAAATAAATTCTTCTGTAATCCCAGCACTTTGGGAGGCTGAGGTGGGAGGCCTACTTGAGGCCAGGAGTACAAGACCAGCCTGGCGAATATAGTGAGATCCTGTTTCTATTAAAATAATTATTAAATACATTGTCAAGTACTGTTTTAGTATATTCATTGTTTAGTGTACTTGCTATCCTGGTATGTTTGTTCCATCATATCTGTTATTTCTGGATCTATTTTTTATTGACTGATTTTTGTCTTAGTTATGAGTCACATTTTTCTTCTTTGTATGTCTGGTAATTTTTGGTTTGCTGATGGGGATTGTAAATGTTGCATTATTGAATGTCTTGATTTTACTGTCTTTTAAAAAAGAGTTTCAGTTTTAGCAGGCAGTTTACGTTCTTTGTGAATCAGCTTGATCTTTTTGGGGCTAGTTTTGTTTGTTAGGATTGTTTTGAGTATCCTTTACTATAGAGGAGGTAAATTAATAGAGGAGGTAAACTATACAGAGGTAAATTAATCTTATTTCTAAGGTGTGATTCTTCTTTATCCTCTGCTGAATGCTGTGCATGGTCAACGAAGTCCGTCTACTCTTCTATTCCAAATCTGCCTGTCTTCCAGGCTTCTGTGACCTTTTGGAAGTGTTGTTATTGTTCTCTCATATTTGTTCTTTTACCAGTCTCATGGAATCTTAGAATATTCCTCAGAAGAGTACACATGGAACCCTTGTGTAGACATGTGGTGCTTTCCCTCTTCTTAGCTCCTTTTACGTATGTACTGTACACTTATAAACTTAAGCTACCTCAGGCTTCCTAAAACTCTGATATCTGTTCCCGCGATTCAGCTGAACCACCATGTACTTAGTGTCTCCCACCATGATGCAGAGAGTGCCTCCAGGCAGAAAGCTGGTGCAATCATAGGGTTTCCCTTTCTTTTAGGGATCATAGTTCATTGCTGCCATTATTGTCTACTGTCTGAAAATGATTGTTTTGTATGTTTATCAAATTTTCTGGTTGATTATGGTATGAAGTGGGCAAGCCTGGTGCTAGTTAATCAAAGCCAGTATTGGAAATGCCCTGTTACTCCCTTTTTAGTATTGAAATTTAAGAAAAAAATAAAAGTTTTTGCATGTATCTAAGTGTTTTATTTATACATATCTCATCACAAAAAATTGTTGAACATTTTCCACCCTTTTCTTGATGACTTCTCTTTTAATTATTTTATGATGCAGACTTATGTGCTTTAGACTTTTGAAAATACTCCTCTCCTAGTTTTCCTAATTTATCTTTTCCTCCTCCAGTATTTTGTCCATATTGAGGCCAATTTCAGTTTTCAGTGGCTCCCTTATTCCCTGAAACAACCTTTTTTTAAATAAATCATCTTCATTATTCACAAAAGGAGGTTTTAATATTTAACCTTGGTACTTAAGGGCCTGTCCAGTAAGTCTCCTGTCTGCATATTCTACGTTTTTATACTTAACATAGTACTTCACTGCCTTGGCCAGCATTACTTTACTAGCCTCTGTTTCTTTGGTAATACCGTTTCCTTTGCTGAAAGCCTATCTTCAGTGCTCTCTGTGAAAAGCTTCACCATTCTTCAAAGTCTCTCATTTCTTTATTGTGGTGCTTTTCTTTTCTTTTTTTTTGGAGATGAGTTTCGCTCTGTCTCTGTCACCCAGGCTGGAATGCAATGGTGCGATCTCTGCTCACTGCAACCTCCGCCTTCCGGGTTCAAGCAATTCTCCTTCCTCAGCCTCCTGAGTAGCTGGCATTACAGGTGTGCACAACCATGCCTGGCTAATTTTTGTATTTTTAGTACAGACAGGGTTTCACCATGGTGGCCAGGCTGGTCTCGAACTCCTGACCTCAAGTGATCCCCCCCGCCTCGGCCTCCCAAAGTGCTAGGATTACAGGCCTGAGCCACCATGCCCGGCACTGTGCTTTTCTTACTAGGATCTAGTTACTGGTTACAGATACTAGTTTTCTTACTAGGTTATAGTTCTTGAATATTTGTCAAATACTCCTTACTACTTTGTAAGCCCATCAAATGCTGTACTCATCTTTGATTCTGCCATAGGCCGGTGTTCTGACTGGCCTAGAAGTTGGCGCATAGTTGATGTTCTGTAAATACCTATTGAATATTGACTGAAACAGCCTTTAAAATAGAAATTATAGATAAATTTGGCAGGTGTATCCTGATCTTCCGTGTGGCTTTTTGAGGTAATAAGTTTATGGTACGAGTGCACTGTCTAAGTATCATGCTCTCCTAAGATACACCTTTCTGTATGGCTGTAATTCTAAGTTAGGGAACAGATAGAAATAAAGGGTCTGTTCATTTCATCTGTGTAGTGTTCAGTAAAGACAGGGAGATTGCTATGGGCAATCTATTGGTTACCCCACTTGTTCTCCAGTGTAATCGATATCTTTCTTTTTACTTATTTTATGACTCTTCTAGCTTAATATCTTTTAGTCCACAGACATATATGTGTGAGTATATATATGTATATAATTATATATATATATAATTGAGGAAAAGCAGTATTTGTGGTGGCATGGGGTAAACACAAGTAAGCCCTCAATGACTTTGGTAGACAGATATTTTCTGTATGCCCTAAGTGTGGAGATGAGTGCCATTGTAGGTAGAGGAGGAGCACTTGGATGTGTGGTGGCCCCTTAAGGTTCTCAGAGGCTTATAGCTAGGTGTGTAAGTCAGGGAGGGCCAAATGTGCTTTGCCTAGCACAACTTTCACTGACTGAGCAGTCTATTTTCAGATAGTCCTTCAGATAATGAAAGTTGTCATTGCTTAATTTTATACACTCTTCCACTTATTTATACCTACTGCCATTTACTGAGGTCATCCCTTCAAAAAATATTTCTTGAGGACCCATGATGTGCCCGTGCTGGCACTGAAAAGATAAAGAAGACATGCCTCCTGGAGGAGTGGCAGTGGCCTTCAGAGGTCTTGATTAGTGCTTTGAGGCCACTGTTTGTGGAACCTGGCGTTTAATACTTGCATTTCCTCCAGAAAGCATGTGGGCATTGGTAGTGGATGTGCTTTTAAAAAGAGCCTCTTATGGCTGTATTTTGTACATGATCCCGTGTTTAATAAGATGGATGATTCAGTTTCTTCTGTGAATTCAGGTTGTGATATTTGCATCTTTGGAAATGCTATTTAGGAAATAAATACCAGCATGGAAATTCATAGTTTGTTAATTTTCTTGAAGCTACAAGGCCTGGTGCGGTGGCTCATGCCTGTAATCCCAGCACTCTGGGAGGCCGAGATGGGTGAATCACCTGAGGTCAGGAGTTTGAGACCAGCCAGGCCAACTAGGCGAAACTCTGTCTCTACTAAAAGTACAAAAAGTAGCTGGGCGTGGTGGTGCGCATCTGTAGTCCCAGCTACTCAAGAGGCTGAGGCAGGAGAATCACTTGCATCTGGGAAGCGGAGGTTGCAGTAAGCTGAGATCATGCTACTGCACTCCAGCCTGGGTAACAGAGCGAGATTCTGTCTCAAAACAAACAAACAAACAAAAAAACAAGACAAAACAAAAAAGGTACATCTTTTTTACTAAGTTGCATAGCTGTGGTATTTTGTGTAATGGTAATTGAAATGTAAAAAATGGTTTATTGGAAGGATTTTTGGTTTTAATCAGATTTTTTTAAATAAAGATTAAAACATTGGCATTGCAATTGGCTAGGAAAAAAACCCATTTTCTTTCTTTTTTTCAATGTACTAGCCTTTGGTAAACAGATGGTCAGATTAAATGCTATATAATTGAAAGTGCCTCAGAGTAAAAACTTGCAGATATTTGGGAAAGGAAATATAGTTAATACCAAAAAATTTTGGGGGCTTCTGGTTCACAAATTTGCATTACTCATCCTCCTTAGCTGATAACATATAATCATCAAGAGGCTGGACAAGACCATTTTCTCGTTTTGAGTTATTATTTTTTTTCCTTTAACCCCTATCCCTACCCCTGTTTTCCACCCCTATCCCAGCTTCCCTTAGTAGACCTTGACTTGCATGTGTTTGGCATATTACCTTGGATTGGCACATATCTTTGAAAAATACAGAACAGTTCGTATATTATGTATATCTTAAATTCAGACCTCAAGCTTTCTTTTTTCACTTTTGACACTGTTTTTAGTTTAGACATGTTATGGTGTATATCTCTAGCTAAATACTTCTAAACATAGTTTGGTTCCTTTGTAAGTTATCCAGGTAATGGATGAATGGATTGCTTCTAAAACCACTTAGACATAATGCTGTGATAAACATCTGTACACAATTTTAATACTAGTTTTATGTGTAAGTTCTTTGGGCTGTGTATTTAGGAGTGGGATTGTTGGATATAGGATAGTGGCTTGCAATAGCATTTTTCCCCGCTTGTTCATTTATATTTTTCTCATACAATTTGTATATCATTTGGCCATTTAATTATAGATAATTAAAAAAAATAGTTTTTACTGTGGTAAAATGGACCTAACATAAAATTTACTATTTTTACCATTTTTAAGTGTATAGGTCAGTGGCATTAGGTACATTCCCATTGTTGTGCAGCCATCTCTACCATCTTTATCCAAAGCTTTTCACCTTCCTCAACTGAAACTGTACCCATTAGGCAGTGGGTACTCACTCCCCAGGCAACCTGGCAGTCCGTGGCAGACTTTGTCTTTATGAATGAGACTACTCTAGGTACCTCATATAAGTTGAATCATACGGCATTTGCCATTTTGATTGACTAGTTTATTTTACTTAGTATAATGTCTTCAAGGTTCATTCATGTTGTAGCATATGTCAGAATGTTTTTCCTTTTTAAGGCTGAATAATATTACATTGTATATACATATACCACATTTTATTTCTCCATTCGTCCACTGATGGACTCTTCTACTTTTTGGCTGTTGTGAGCAATGCTACTATGAATGTAGGTATACAAATAATCTGTTCAAGTCCCTGATTTCAATTCTTTTGAGATGTATACCCAGAAGTGGAATTGCTGGATCATAGTTTTATTTTTTGAAGAACTGCTATACTCTTTTCCATAGTGGCTGCACCATTTTGTATTCCCACCAGCAGTGTACACGGATTTCAATTTCTCCATATTCTTACCAACACTTGTTTTTAAATTTTTAAAAAATTAAAAAAGAGAACTCTATATTACAGTAGTAGCTAGCATTAAGTAAGGGCTTACTGTGAGCCCAAGTGCTGTTCTGTAAGTTTTACATGTGAGAAACTTTTAGCCTTCACAACAGGTTTCCAAAATATATATATAGAGAATACGCCATTAATAGAGTTCCTCGGATAACAGAGTGATACACTGGAACTTTGAATTGAGGCACCAGTATTCAACACATGCTTCTATATCCAAAGGAAGTGCTAGACCATATACAGAATTATAGAAAGCTGGTTTTGTGACATTTGAATCCCTTTACTCACATAGAGGCTATCAAAGTGGGGGTGTTGGGGGGGAAGATTTTGTTAGATGAATTTTTCTGCAGGTCATCAGAGTGCTGTATGTTTTACCCTTGTCTCCCACAAGTTAGGGGTCTCTGAATCTTTTGTCAAGTCTAGTGAGAGAAGTTTCAACTAAACTTTATCTTGGGGTCACAGGATATTGATGCTTGACTCATACCTGGGAAAGCTGAAGTGTTCTATAGCAGTAGTGCTGGGTTTGAGAAGTAATTGCACTCTTCTCTGTCAACAGGGAAATCAACCTGCTCTCATTTTTAAGGGGATCCTGCTGAAAAAAAAGTCTCCTGCCAGGGCAAGAAGATCCCAGCAGTAATGGGCTGTTTGTGTACCACCAGGGGTTAGAAGCTAAGGAGGCATTAAGAGCTTTTAGCAGAGAGAGAGAGCAGTGTCTCTGGCAGGATATTTGCAATTGGAGGAGTATACCATTGGAAGAGTGCACATAAGCTCCCCAAGAGAGGAAGAATTAGCGTTAAACACTCTGCCATATCCCCTCTGCCATAGCCCTAGATCATTTTGCTACAGATAGCAATCAAGAACTGTCTTATATGCCTGACCTCTCCTCCCTTTCCTGACCTTGATCCTGGTGGGCTCAGAAAACTCAGGAAGATGGTGGAAGAGAAATTTGGTGAGATGAGGAGGATCCTGTTCCTTCCTTCACTGACAGTGGCTGGTGCTGGGCAGGCCCCAGCTGAGTGAAGAACATAGATTTAATGTTACATGTACTTTGGAGTTTTGATTGTTATTTGGGTCTAGTCTTTTTATTTTGTAAAATTTCAAGCCTATTGGAATGTTGAAACAATACAATACAATAAACACCCCATACCTTTTACCAGTTATTAACATTTAGCCACGGTATATATTGTATTTATACTCTTTTGGGCAGTGGGATGGGGCTGAACCATTCAAAAGTGACGTTTTACCCCTTCAGCTTGTTTATCTTAAGAATTAAAATATTCTCTCTCTGGGCGCGGTGGCTCACGCCTGTAAATCCAGCACTTTGGGAGGCCAAGGCAGGCGGATCATGAGGTCAGGAGATCGAGACCATCCTGGCTAACACAGTGATACCCCATCTCTACTAAAAATACAAAAAATTAGCTGGGTGTGGTGGCAGGCGCCTGTAGTCCCAGCTACTCGGGAGGCTGAGGCAGGAGAATGGCGTGAACCTGGGAGGCGCAGCTTGAAGTGAGCCGAGATCGCGCCATTGCACTCCAGCCTGGGCGACAGAGCGAGACTCCATCTCAAAAAAAAAAAAAATTAAAATATTCTTCTATGTAGTCGTAATACTTTTACCACACCGAGGTCTTTACCATTGGTATAATAATGTATACTATACAGTCTATATTCAATTTTCCCTAATGATCTAAGACTTTTTTTTTCTTTTTTAAGAGATGGAATCCAGCCCGGCACTGTGGCTCACACCTGTAATCCCAGCACTTTGGGAGGCCGAGGTGGGTGGATCACGAGGTCAGGAGATGGAGACTGGATACTTAATGAATACCATTTTTGCCCTAGGACTTGCTGGAGATATAGAAAGGGACCTGACACAGTTTCTGGCCTTAAGGAGCTCTCATTCCAGTGGGGAAGAAAAAAACTAAAATAATGATGTCCGAGAGCATCAGAAAAGAACCTGCTCTGGTCAGGTAGGAAAGGCTTCCCTTAGGAAGTGAGCCTTAGTTACTAACTATGTCTTTTGTGATCTTACAGGTATCTCTGCATTAGCCAGATTGGACATATGTAAAGGGACATCAGTATATCTGGATCATCAGGTAAGCAGATGGGACTTCATTTTTATATCTCCTTTTACATTTTCATCTTAATATTTTATTACAGTGGTATAATGTGTTATAGAGGTGGACAAGCCTGCAGATTGAAGTGGGGATCGTCCAGATTGTTCCCTTCCCTGGACCATATGGTATAGTTCTAAAAGCCTTTTGTACGCTGTCTATAGTTATTATGCTTATTTATCCCATTCTTAGGGTTTCAGGAAAAAGAATGTAGCATTGTTCTGTTTTACAGAGGAAGCCTCTACCTGTGACTGATGGTAAGGAATATATAAACTACAGGTTTTATGAACTTGTATCTAATAGGAATCATCTTTCTTCCAGATTGTGCTTCAAGAAGACCATAGGGAAGAACGCATTTTCATCTTGCTGCAAAAGTTGCAATAGAAGTAAGTGGGGGAACTGCCAGGATATGTCTGTCATAATCTTTTTTTCCCCTTTTCTGTTTTTCAGCCTCCCACATGCTTAGTGTTCAGTTCTGCCTACTGAGCGTCTTGAATCTATAGGAGCATCTACATGTACTGCCTCCATAGTGGCTGATAATTTGCAGATAACTCGTGAACCAGACCCATAAGAAACATCATGATATGTACTTTAGATTAATCATGGAAAAGGACAAGATGATGAAGAATCAGAAAGCAGTTTTCTTTTCCAATATTTATATTGCTTTCTTTGAGGTTAGATGAGTGAGATATTCTTTAGAGTGGTTATTTTCAAAATTGCCTTTTATTGTTCTTTCAGTTACTTTCTAGCAATTTCCATCATTTGAAGGATTAATGGCTACCACTTTGTTGAACCTAGAGGGTGTCTGTGAACTTATTGAACACTACCTTATTAGAGCAGAAGTCTCCAGTGGACCATGAACTCTGCATGGCTGGGACTCTGAACTTACCTCTTACTCACAAAACCTGCAGGGCTCTCAAATTAATGTTTAAAATGCAAGCTACTGACAAGGAATGGGTAAACATCCACTGCAATTTCAAACACATATGGAAAAAATATACATTTTTTGGTTGTTATTTAGGATCTGAAGGTTTGAATGGGCCAATGAGTATCCTCATCATTGAAGCATTCTATGGAGGCTCCCATAAACAGCTGGTGGATCTTCTTCAAGAAGAGTTAGGAGACTGTGTCGTTTATACCCTTCCTGCAAAGAAATGGCATTGGAGAGCCCGGACATCTGCTTTATATTTCTCTCAGACCATTCCCATCAGTGAGCATTACAGGTAATTAGAGCTCAGGATGCATTTTCAGCGTTGGACAGTAAACCCCAATTTTCTTGTTTCCTAGGACCCTCTTTGCAAGTTCAGTGCTTAACCTGACCGAACTGGCTGCCCTTCGGCCTGACCTTGGGAAACTGAAAAAGATTCTGTATTTTCACGAGAACCAGTTGATATATCCTGTCAAGAAATGTCAGGAGAGGGATTTCCAATATGGATACAACCAAATTCTTTCATGGTAGGTATGGATTGTATCATTATATTTGGCCCTCATCATTTGCATTTGTCTTTTACCTTTACAGCCTGGTGGCTGATGTGGTTGTATTCAACTCAGTTTTTAATATGGAATCATTTCTCACTTCCATGGGAAAATTTATGAAGCTGATTCCTGATCACAGACCCAAGGATCTGGAAAGCATCATCAGACCCAAGTGCCAAGTTATTTACTTTCCCATCAGGTTTCCTGATGTGAGCAGGTCAGTATGTTTGACTCTGTTCTCAATATTGTTCTTACCTCGGGACCTTTTCTCTTCTCATTAGCACCTCCACCAGAGTTGGAACTGGGAAAGAGAAAGGAAGTGTTCAGACATGTGCCTATTTGCATAGTCACGTCATTGAATTAATGCCAGGACAGCACAAACATTCTGTCCAGTTCTATAGAAAAGCCAGTTTCACCCCATCAGTAAGGTATTATTTCCTTTTTTTTTTTTTTTTACTAGTAAAAGTATATTGCATTCTTTTTTTGTAACAGATTCATGCCCAAGCACAAAACAACCCATTTAAAGAAGATGCTCGGCCTTAAAGGAAATGGCGGTGCGGTTCTGTCCATGGCCCTTCCTTTTCAGCCAGAGCAGAGAGATTCAGAGGATTTATTGAAGAATTTTAATTCAGAGTGTGATACACACTGTGGCCTTGATACTGCACGACAAGAATATTTGGGTAACTCATTAAGACAGGAATCAGACTTGAAAAAATCCACCTCGTCAGATAATTCAAGCTCTCATCATGGTGAAAATAAACAAAATCTGACTGTTGATCCCTGTGACATTTTGGGTGGAGTTGATAATCAGCAAAGACTGCTACACATTGTCTGGCCTCACAGGTGGTAAGTCAAGGCATGCCAATTTAGTAAGAGTTACACAAGTTATATTTTGTGTGTTTATTTCCAGGGAGCATGATAAAGATCCAGAAAGCTTTTTTAAGGTATTAATGCATCTTAAAGACTTAGGACTCAATTTCCACGTGTCTGTACTTGGAGAAACCTTCACAGATGTCCCAGGTACCTCTGTTGAATTTTCTAATGTGTATTTTATAGATGAATATCTTTTTCTTGTTTTTAAAAGATATTTTTTCAGAGGCCAAAAAGGCATTGGGATCTTCTGTCTTACACTGGGGCTACTTACCCAGCAAAGATGACTATTTCCAAGTACTGTGCATGGCTGATGTTGTCATCTCAACAGCTAAGCATGAATTCTTTGGAGTGGCAATGTAAGTTCTTTCTGTTTGTGATATGTGATAAAATATTCTTACCCTCTTTCTAAAATTTTTCTAGGTTGGAAGCTGTGTACTGTGGGTGTTACCCACTTTGTCCTAAAGATTTGGTTTATCCCGAAATATTTCCAGGTAGCTGCTTTAATGTACATTCATCTTTATTGTTTCATTAAAAATGTATCTGTTTTTCCTGCAGCTGAATATCTGTATTCTACACCTGAACAGCTTTCAAAAAGGCTCCAGAATTTCTGCAAGAGACCAGATATTATAAGAAAACATCTCTATAAGGTAGTTATTGAGAAGAGATTTACATGGTATAATCTTTCTCTTCTCTCCCTCCTCCTCGTTGCAGGGTGAAATCGCTCCGTTTTCTTGGGCAGCCCTACATGGTAAATTCAGGTCTCTGCTTACAACAGAACCTAGGGAAGATTTGTGACAGATGGGGCTAAGTCACAAACTTGCAGCCTAAGGCAGAATCTGAAGAACTTTCCAGAGTGTGCCCATATTTACCTGATCAGAGAGAAAAGAAAATCTGCAGAGGAAGCTGAGCCTGGCTGCTTGTCATAGCTGACACAGAGCCATCTGCCACAAACCTGTGGCGGCTTCAGATCTCCAATCCCTGCCACCACCCCAACTCAAATTAAATACAGATTCCTAGAGACGTTATGATGGTTACACATGTCCTCGGCATCACATGTAGGAGACTGTTCAAAAAAAATATGTGGCCTGTTGTATAACCGCACTCATGTATCCCATATGTGGTGCCACATTGAATTTCCGGTTGAATCCGTTTTTATCCTTTGTACTGGATGACATGGTGCCTGAATTCTTTCTTTTCGCCGACACGATGGCAGCCAAACTGCAGCTTCAAACGCTCACACTTGGCTGGGTTTCTACCTAGGTTGCCAGGTTATCATCGGAGCCTTCTTGTGTCCTCAAAGGGCCACGAGGCCTGAAAGGAGGATCAGAATGCTTTGGGATTAATTGGGCAGCCATCGCAGAATTGTTTGTGGGCAAAGGGCTGCTTTAGCACTTTTCTTTTAGCAAATTAATGACTCTCAGGCACAGGGGGTTTTAAGTGAAGGTATTAATAAGAGGTCTGGCAGGTATTCCCATGATTCACAGAGTTACATTTGCATTTAATTAATCTTAAAGTTGCAAGATAAACAGCTGTAATTCGGACAAACATGACAAACACAGTGAAGCCAACTATCCCATAAAATGAACACTGACATACTTGTTTTAATTTTTTTCCCAGCGTAAAAATAGAAAAATCAAAATACTCCTAACAAAACCAGTGATTTTGATAGAAATATTTCTCCAATATACTTGCATCCACCTACAAATATAACCTTTTCAAGATAAATCGCTTATGATTTCAATAGTCAAACTGCTGTGTTTGTTGATGTAAAGATGTTTTGAATGGCTAGATGGTAAAATAAATTCTTAATAAAGTACCCACTGCAATTTTTAATTAGCATATTCATTTACATATAGATGTATACATCTACCTATGTGTTTCTCACTGAACGTTTTCCTTGTGACAGAGACAACAAATACAATTGTTTCTTTTCCGGATGAACAAGGATCTGTTTTGCAAATGTTTGTAAGATATTATGACATTTCCAAGATTTTCTTTGCATTCTGGAAAGCAGGAGGTAAACATTTGTAGTCATTAAGGTAAAGTCTGTTGATAAACCATCTTCTGTTTACTGACAGGTAAATTGTAACTTTCCCTAGCTTTTGAAATGAGTAACTTCTATACACCACAAAGTGAGGCACAGCCTGGGAAAGGTGGCTAGACAAGGGGCAAGCCAGGCTTTCTAGCTTCTGGAAGGATCGAGTGGCCTAGCAGGCATCTAAGATAAAGAAAGCAATGATTCGGAAGTCCAGTAGGGCCCATTTGACCGGTAGCAAAATCGAAAGCACGAAATAGATCAAGGTTAGGGAGCCAGACAAAGCCCTTGGAAGAGAGGCAGTATTGCAGATCGAAGCAAGCAGTTCAGAGTCTATGAGGCCTGGGAATTTAAAAGCAGGAAGAGTAAGAAGCAGAAACAAGAAGCTCCATCTGAACAGACTCCTCTCTCCAACCTTCATGAGACCCACAGTGTGTGATGGGCCACCACAGCACTGGCTTCTAGACTTTTACAGGGAAGCCAGTGAACAAATTACCTCGTCACCCAGAAAACAAAGAGCTCAGGAACTATTTTGGAAGTTCCTTCCAGTCTAAGACTATGGAACTCAGAATCTAGCAGGTGTGTTCCTTTGGATAGCAAAACTAAAGATATAAATATGAATAAGAAATTCTTTGCCACTTCTCCTGGGCAAGGTTATACTTTATGCCATCTACTGAGATAAACCAGATGAGTCAGTTTGCTTCTGTCAGTTGCTGTGTCACAGATGACATCTTCTCAAAATAATATTATCTCACAGCCAAGAAATAGCGCTTCGTTTACTGTGTTTTTCTATCCTGAAACTAAATGGGCTTACGCTTCATAGTGGCTAAGATACTCCACACACAACTAGTACCCATAGATCTTTTCTCACTGATAGGAAAAAAAAAAAAAAAGCATTAAACACCTTTCAGAGAGTACATCTGAAACATTTACGTATTTTCCTGATTTAGGCAAATATAATATTGAAAGTTACCTGTATGTGGGCATTTTTTTCTACACTCATAAATGCAAATCAAATTTTGCCATTAGCTGTGGCCAACATTCCTTCCAGGACAAAAGCTTACATTAGGCCGGGTGCGGTGGCGCACGCCTGTAATCCCAGCACTTTGGGAGGCCGAGACGGGTGGATCATGAGGTCAGGAGATCGAGACCATCCTGGCTAACACGGTGAAACCCCATCTCTACTAAAAATACAAAAAAAATTAGCCAGGCATGGTGGCGGGTGCCTGTAGTCCCAGCTACTGGGGAGGCTGAGGCAGGAGAATGGCGTGAACCCAGGAGGCGGAGCTTGCAGTGAGCCGAGATCGTGCCACTGCACTCCAGCCTGGGCGACAGAGCGAGACTCTGTCTCAAAAAATAAATAAATAAATAAATTTAAAATAAATTTTAAAAAAATTACATTAAAGGTGTCACTTATTTGCATGATACCGAGATTTGGAGTTTAAAGAAAAACCTTATAAAGACTGTAATGTCAGAGTTGCTACTAGTTCACATAAGCAATAAAAAGTTTTGTAAATGTGTAATTCTTAACATTTAAAAATATGTAGGAGTGTGTGTGTGTGTGTGTGTGTGCACACGCACATTCATGCTTCTCAACACCCACGACCTAGTGGAATGGAGTGTTATTAAATAAGTTAATCAGTATTTTGTTGAAATCTCAGCAGATAATTAGTACTACACGTTGACTCATTAATTCAGTTTCCCTTATCAACCACCCCCATCATTTATTGTTTTGAGTATGTTTGATGGAAAACTTAGTCTTCCTCTTTTTTTTTAACACTCGATTGTTTTTTTCTTTTAAAATAAAGTCAATTTTAATTTTAAATGTCTTTAAAAGTCCATCCATTATCAAGACTTTGACACAGTGTCTTGAAATACAGCTTGCCCTAAACTTAATCTATGCTTCTGGCTAGGTGTTTCTATAACAAATATCAGGGCACCTGGTTCTTAACCTTCTCATTTATACTGTGTTGACAGAAATAGATGCAAATACCTTTTTAAAAATGCTCCTGGTTTAATAAGCATCCTTCAAATACAGTTAAGTTTAAATGCCCTGCTCCTGTTCTCAGTCCTTCAGACATCAATATGGCAGGCAGAATCCATAAGTCAATGGAAACTCTTAGCCATAGAGGGCTGCAGAGATTAATTTCAACACCTTGAAATGCATCTGGAAGCAAAGATTTCATTTTATGTTGAAGGTGTTAATTATATTTGATATTTTTAAAAGTAAAATCTGTTTTTGAGAAAGCATCTGCTACCCAGAAATATTATGAGCCACAAAAGAAATTTTACTGAAGTCTCAAGATACTTTCTGTGGATGATAGAATCAGTTTTCAAATGATAGTCCATGCTGTCTTTTAATGCTGACATACACTGTGGGTCTTATTCTTCTATTGACTATTGACCCAACTGCCTTTCTTTTTCAGTGGAAAATTTGGGACTATTTAATATTAGATCTTATGTTTAACAATGAAGAGAGTATATTATAAACCACTGACTTGAACATGTTTCATTTTAAAATTTGAGTTGTGATACAGACAACTAATGCTCCTATCCTATGCCCTCTCTTCAAAGCTATTCATTAAAATATAACTGGGGAAGTTTGAAAAACATGCGAGCAATTCTACATGCTGCTCAAAGATACAGACATGTGTGATTAAAGTACAGTATTACAGAAAACCTGGGAATTAACCAAACTTACAATAATGGTTATGTCAGAGGGGCCATGGTAGAGAAAAAAAAGGACATAGAAGTAGGGAAAGGTGCATTCGTTGCATGATGAGAAGTCTGTTTCTTAAGCTGAGTCGTGATACACAAAGGCTTCTTGCCACTCTTTGTGACATTTCATGTGTCTTCAGTGTATTTATTGCATATATCTTTTGATAGGAGATATAAATACTTCAGGAAGCATGTTACTAGTTTTGCTATCAGGCTATCCTTAACATTTCTTGGTTTTCTCAATTATTGATTGAGTCAGAAAACTGCTTGCCTCAGACAGTGATACAAACTACTCTACTGCCAATGTTGCTTGAGAAGACTTTCCTCTGCTTAACAGGAGCCAGGGGCTTCACCTCAACCCTCATGCTGTGGAGAAAGTCAGACTCAACTGGCCACAGGTTCCTGTTTCTTGGGGCTGCTAATCACCATTTCTAACAGATGCCTGTGGCATTGCAAACACAAGATGGAAAACTATAGCTCTAAACTCCCTTCTGAAGGGTAAGGAAAGGAAGAGGAAGGCAGATGTTAAATGAGCCCAGTCTTTCTCATCTCAAAAAATTCAGAGCTGCCTGTTAGAGCACAAGAGCTCTCAGAGCTCCCAACCACACTGCCCACTCCCCATAGTGTTGCCTCTCCCCTTTCCTCTTTAAGACGCAGGAGCGAATCGTGGTCTTTGTGCTTTCACTGCAATCTATCCCAGGGGAAGAGTTCTCCCGGGTATCTGTGGGATGCCCTTGCTGCATGTGAGGCACAAATGGCTTCAGGGACCAGGATCCTCACTCACTCTGCAGTCCATTTTTCTAAATTGGAATTTGCGATCGGTTTCTTCAGGTGTCCCACCATCATCTATCATTATCTGAGTTATTCCTTATCCTCTCCCAACCCCAAGGAGAGGATCTTAATTGTTTTTATAAACTGACAGAAGGAATTGGTGATTCTTGGAAGATAATTTTAAATGGTTATATTACTTTCCTATTACTGCATTTACTGCATTTAAATAGCAGGTCTAAGGTGGGGTGCGAGAAGATGTGACCCCTAGGAATATTGGTATGACCTTTCTCAAGCAATTTGAAGTCCTTTAGATCTGAAAATTTAATGTCTTCAATATCATTTCACAGATGAGAAAATTAAGGCACATATAGTGACATATTTAGGAGCTGAAGTGTGTTACAGAAACAAAGTTTTTTTGTATAAGCCTTTCCCTACATGGGATGTTATCATTGTCACCTATGTGCCTTTCAGGAAGCACCAAGTGCAGTATGCGTGACTCAGTTGGACCCCTAGTTCCCTTCTATTTCTCCAGCTGGCAGGAGACAGCAAAGGACAGTGGAGGTGGTTATTTTGTGGCCCACATTTCTGCCATTAAAAGGGACATAAGAGACTATGTAGTGTGGCCAATTTTTTTTTTTTTTTTTTTGAGAGAGAGAGTCTGGCTCTGTCGCCCAGGCTGGAGTGCAGTGGCACCATCTCGGCTCACTGCAAGCTCCACCTCCCGGGTTCACGCCATTCTCCTGCCTCAGCCTCCCGAGTAGCTGGGACTACAGGTGCCCACCACCACGCCCGGCTAATTTTTTTGTATTTTTAGTAGAGACGGGGTTTCACCATGTTAGCCAGGGTGGTCTCAATCTCCTGACCTCGTGATCCACCTGTCTCGGCCTCCCAAAGTGCTGGGATTACAGGTGTAAGCCACCATGCCCGGAATATGGCCATTATTTTAAGTGTTTTTATTATTGCTCTGGTTCTCCCTTTAGGGAGGCATTCAGTGAGTATACCCCATCTGTCACAGGCCCCCACCACTCCCTGTGGTCTTACACTCTGCTGAATTCATACATTTAGGTAACTTCCCTGGCCCTCCTGAGAATCACTTATTTTTGTAACCTCCTGTATTTGAGATGTAGGAAACTGGGGCCTGAGGAGAAGTTGACTTGCCTTGGGTCCCACAGTGGTACAGGCAGATCTAGAACTCAGATTTTCCAGGGCTCTTTCAGTAGGCTGTGGTTGAGCAGTAGTCAAGACCACCTCTTCAAGAAGGGAAAAACATTTGTCTTCTCTTTCTCCTCTTTCTTCCTTCTGCCTCTCACTGTAAGAAGAAACGTGTTAATAAGTTGCTAATACCTTACTCTAGGTGTATTTCATGTTACACCAGCCAGTGCTTGTATTCTCAATGACCATAAGGAGAGGAATGCGGAAGAATTGATTTCTGTACTAAAAGTTCAGACTCTGTGGCACTTGTGATATTTCTGGACAACTGACTCTTCTCTATTGCCTTTCGAATCATACAGTGGCAAAGCTGCTCACCCATGTGTGTATAAAGCTGACCCTTCATCAGAAAGGCAGCCCCCAGTGTCTCCCCACACAGGGCAGAAGAGCAGAGGGAGCAGGTGGCAATGTGGCAGCACCTTGAACTGTGCATCACTGGGCCTGCTCCCCCTCATCCCAAAGCAATAACCCAGAAATTACATCCTGAGACTTACTTCCTCAGAAAGAAAAGGAAGGGGAGGGATAACTTAAAAAGGAGAAACTTCTAATATGGTATTAGACTGTAATTCATAGGGAAATTTATGCCTGAGATATGAATTTCTGAAAATAAGGGGCTTTTTTGGAAGGGAAACACTGACACATCCTTAATTATAGAGTAATAAATACCAATGGTATATTATCTTTCGATATTTCCTTACACAGATATCAAAGCATGCAGCTGTTTTTGAAAACTGATAATCAAGTACAATATAAGTATATTACATCTTGCACTTACAACACACCCTTCAACTAAGCAGCATCATGGAGCACTTAACGGTGAGAAACAGAGCTGCTCATAGTAGAAACCTAACTGAACAAATTAGCTTTGAATTGTAACTTAAGAATCGTAGTCAAACCAAAGCGTCTGTCCTTGCCAGGAAAGGCATTCCAAAGGCAGAGAGCATGCCAAGTAAAAAGGCTTTGCTTCAGGATTATGGAGACAGTTCTGAAAAGCCAGCATAACTTAATGATCAATCAGAAAAATATAGAGCAGTAACTACACAACTGAAGGATGCATAAAAATTGTACAAAACGTTAATAGTGGAATGGGGAGGTAGGATGGGATTTTACGGGCAAGTATTAAGCTCTTGGAAAGCTTCATTTGTTGCCCTCAATCCACACAGCAGAAAGAAAGAGAAAGAGACAAACATGGTCAAAGAAAAGTATGTGGACAAATGTGGGGGGTAGAAAAGGAAATGAAGGTTAAGCAAGGCCAATATAATTCAGAATAAAAGGGAGGGAGGGAAGTATAAGGAGCCAGCTGTAATTACTGAATGTTACATTAAGAAGAGCTGAAATTGAGAGGGGGAGGTCTTGAGTATTTTACTAAGTGGATTAATGTCCTCTTCCTCGGGTGTCTGAAGTTGCAGATTTTAATTTATTTGGTGCAGGGATTTATTACAGAATTCTTAATGGGTGGGGAGATAAACAGGGACAATTATAAGCTCTTAAGAAGAAGAAAAGAGGACCATATAATACTTTCTATAAATTTAACTGTAATAAACAGGGTTTCAAGCTATGGACAAAGATAGTCAAAAAAAGCATTTATTCCATGATATAGGACTAAAAGGGAAATAAGAGGTGTGTCCAAAAAACTTAAAGACCAAAACAAAGAAAGAAAAACCCACATAGATGTGTGATGCCAGGATTTTGAATGACTTGGGAGCTAGTTATTGCCGCTCTCCTTTCTCCACCCATTTAAAAAAATAAATCATAACTCTGGCATTTAAAAACCTACTCATGAACATCATTTATTAATATAAACTTAATCCTGTGCTATTCTTTGGTGGGTGGTAAGAACATGAATTAACAACAACTGGACTAAAACGATGGCAACAGGATGATCCACTCAAACACAGGAAAGCTGTAAGAAAAAGAAAAACTCCTAATCTGCTCTTTCACCTTACTTATTTTACAGAAGGAGAAAGCCAAAAAGGGGAGAGCATGTGGCTAAACCACAGAAAGACTAGATGCCTAAAGGAAAAATTTTAAAGTGTTCCTAAATAGGTATTAGAAGGGGAAGGGGGATGTAAAGCTTATGTGATTTACATCATTTTGTTAATCTGCTAATCTACTTCCCTGGAAGGTGAGAAAGAGTGTTGTCTGCCTTCTGCAATTGAAGAGACTAGGGCAGAAACTTAATTATGTTCTTACCCTGTGTATACCTGGCTGTCATCTGGCTGGCAACTAGTCCACAAACTATTGGTTCAGGCATTTGCCTGGCAATAATGTTAGCCATCATTTAAATTGTTAAATATGGATCAGAAGATCTCTAAGAATTACTGATATGCAGCTATTAATACTGGATGTAAATAATATTATTTGGGGTGTGGGTAAATCATTTGACTGGAACCACATTTAAAAAAAGGACTTGGAAATTTTATTTTTGAAATGCTGTTGGGGAGATGGCATTGATGAAAAAAAAAATTGAAAATGGAAAAAAACATCATCTACAAAGAGATGGGTAAAAATGACTAAGCAAAGAAGCCTTGTCACCTTCGACCTGATGCTTCATTGTATCAGAAGAAAGTAAACAGATTGCTAACAAAGAGACCACCCCTTCTAATTTCCAAAACCGGCCCAGCAACAAGAGGGAGAAAATAGAGAAGAGTGCACTGCGTGGTGGCTCAGGGTGATCCTTTAATTTGAGTGTTAAAAATGAGGGCACAGACCTAGAGGTTTTTAATGGTCCGCGGGTGGACTTCAGATTCTGAACACTCCTCCACCTTCTGTGGAGAATTCGGGACACGGTGGAGTTTAACCAGTATCTTAAATCCCAGGGACAGGGTGGAGATTGCTTTGTGATCCTGATTAATTAAAAGGAAAGAAATCAAAGCAGACATCTCTCCTTTTTCCATTTGAGCCGCAGAGCCATGGAGGGGAACTTGTGCTCTCTGGTGCTTGCAGCTATGTTCCCTGGCTTTCATCGTCTTGGCTTTTCCCCTTGTATTTCTAATGCTGTGATACCAGGCCAATAAAATGGAATCTACAAAACTGCAAAACAAAATTGTGTGTATGTGTGTGTGTATTAGAATTTTA